AACAAAATTCAATGGCTAGTACATTTCTGCAAAACTCCCCACCTCTAAAATAAGAGTTTTTCAAGAATTAAAAAACAGTCTAAGAATTTTAAATGGTCAGGAATTCCCAAATGGTGGAGGGAGAAAGGACCTTAGGAAACCTATCCTCACTGCCTCTTAGGTCTAAAGAAGCCTAGGGCTTAGCAGGCGCCCAGGGCTCCCCTTCGACTGAGAGGTGGTCCAAGGGAGGCTGTATTCTTACCGTCTCTTGCTGCTTAATAATCTTGCCCTTGTCCAGCTCGGGCCCCAGGGAGGAAGGGGAAGAGGACGCGGAGGAAGAGGAGCTGGAGCTGGAGCTACTGCTGCTGGGGTAGTTGCTCTTCCCGTTCTTCTCCTGAGTGTCCACCTTGATGAGCCTGTTGATGTAGGTGCTGCAGCCCGAGCTCTTGGTTGCACCCCGGTGGGGCTCCTCCTCCGTGGCCCGGGAGTTTTTGCGGCCCTTGCCCGCGGCGGCCTGAATCAGACCCTGCAGGCTGTCGCGGGACAGCCGGCTGTCCTTGGGGCCGACGCCGGCCCTGCCGCTCCCCAGCTCGGCCGCCGAGTTCTTGCGGCCCTTGCCAGGACCCGGCCCAGCGCCGCCCGCCTCCGAGTTCTTGCGCAATTTGCCGCCGCCGCCCCCGGGCTTGGCCCGCTCCGACACGGTCTTCAGGTTCAGGGGGAACTCCTTGAACCACTTGGCCGCCATGAGGGGGCCCCGGCCGGCTCGGCCCAGGAGCGTCGGGGCCGTGGAGCAGGCGAGCGAGGAAGCCCAGCCCAGACACGCAGAGGCGCCAGGGGTCGGGGACCACTGCATTCCCCGTGACTGGGGCGCTGGAGGCCGCGGCGAGGCCCCGCGACGGCTGCTCCGTGCGCCCCCGGCCGGCCGTCGCCCACGCCCGGCAGGGTGGGGTTCTCACGGCTCGGGGCGCCGAGCGGGCGGGCGCTAGCCTCTGCTCCGGACACGGCAGGCGACAGGCACGACGCGCGGGGGGCCCCGCCCGGGCTCGTCTTCAACGCCTGCCCGGCCCGAGGACACCGTGGCTCTCGGAGGCGGCGGGCGCCGGGGGCTTCCCCCTGCTCTTTCCTCCTGCGGTGGGAGAGGCCAGGCCCACGGAAGCCCCCTGCGGCCCAGCCCACGCTCCCAGGGACCAGAGAGGACCGAGCGGAGGCGGCGGGAGTATCCCCGGCGCAGCGACAGACGGTGGACGGACGGCGAGCGGCCCATCAACTCCGCGCGCCCCTCCCCTCCGCGGCTGGCGCCTCCCAGCCCCGCCACCTCCTGCCCAGAGCTGGGGGCGGCGGGGTGAGCGCCATGGCAGAGGCGGGTCGGGCTGCGAGCTCTGGAGAAAGGGGCGGCGGCCGCACGTGCGGATCGGCCGCGCCCCACTGAGCAGAGAGCCCCCTTCTGCCGCCGACAGCCCGCGTCTGCACCGAGCCGGTCTCGGCCGGGCGCTGCCTTCACACGCGCCCAGGAGTGTCACGTGCGCCGCTCACCCCCGGGAAGGAAGCCCCTCGCCCACCCACTCCGCTCTACTCCACTCTTTCTGCAGACGTTATTTTTGGCGGTAGGGCAGAGGTTGCGGCCCGAGGTCCGGGCGCAGGGACAACGGTCGCCAGCTCCTGCGCTAGTTCCGTTACTCTTCGGTGGCACACGGTCCTGGGCAGCGCGAGGCTCTTCCCGCCGTGGCCGCCGGGGATTGGCTGCCGGCAAGCCCCGCCCCGTGCCCCCGGGCTCAGAGGGGGCGGAGCGCGGAGGGAGAAGGCGCGAAGGCTGGGCGTCGCGATCGCAGGTGCACGCGCGTGGCCCGCGAGACGAGGTATGGCTTGTCGGCCCCAGGTCCCGGGATGCATTCCTCTAACTGTGGCCGGTTGGTTTTGTAGGAGATCCTGTTGGAAAGCAACTGCAGCATGTAAGTCCCTTCCTTTTGCTGATGAGCAAGCCGCTTATGCCTGACACGTTTCCTTTTGTCGGAGTCTGAGCTTGGGAGGTTCGATGCTGACACCTGTGTTTGACAGGTCCTGGAACATTAGTCACCCCCAACTCTCTGATAAACTGTTTGGGAAGAATGGAGTGTTGGAGGAGCAGAAATCTCCAGGTAAGTTAGGCTGGGGGATTCGCTGGTGCTGGTGCCTGCCATTTAATGCTGTTTTTCTTCTTAGGATTCAAGAAAAGAGAGACAGAGGTGTATGTTGGCAATCTTCCACTGGATATTTCTAAGGTATTTATTCTTCACAATAGGCTGCTTATCTTCTAGGGCTGGTTTTCCTCCCCCATTTTGGCAGGCTGGTCCAACCTGTTACTTGACAGTGAAGTGGGCAGAGGAGCCCTACATGTGGTTCCTGCAGTGGTCTGGGGAGGTAAGATGCTGAGCAGTTCTGCCACCTCTCTCGGGTCTCTCTCTTTTAAACCCTGCTGTTGTAGGAGGAAATTCTGTACCTTCTAAAGGACTTCAACCCTCTTGATGTCCACAAAATCCAGAATGGCTGCAAATGGTAATGACTGTTCTTTCTTTGTTTTCTTTGGGTCAAAGCCTCCCTCTCTCTCTTCCCTTTTCAGCTTTGCATTTGTAGATCTGGGCTCCATGCAGAAAGTGACACTTGCAATCCAGGAGCTGAATGGTAAACTCTTCCACAAGCGAAAACTGTTCGTGAATACAAGCAAAAGGCCCCCCAAGAGGACCCCTGATATGATCCAGCAGCCTCGGGCCCCGCTGGTATGTCTTCTGGCCTTTCTGCTCTGGGGCGTGGCTGAGTGAGACCTTTCATTTTTCTTCCCAGGTGTTGGAGAAGGCTTCTGGTGAAGGATTTGGCAAAACCGCCGGTGAGATTCTGCGCTGCCATCCTTTCCCAGGAGTGCCTCCAGGACTTAGTCTTCTGCTTTCTAGCTATTATACAGCTCGCTCCTAAAGCTCCTGTTGACCTGTGTGAGACAGAGAAACTGAGGGCAGCCTTCTTTGCAGTCCCGTTGGAAATGAGGTGAGCAAGGTATAGAAAGACCACCAGGGCAATCCTTTCCTTGCTCCCCTTGCTCTTCCCGCAGAGGGTCCTTCCTGGTGCTGCTCCTGAGGGAATGCTTCCGAGACCTGAGCTGGCTGGCACTCATCCATAGCGTCCGTGGGGAGGCGGGGCTGCTGGTGACGAGTATCGTCCCGAAGACCCCGTTTTTCTGGGCTATGCACGTCACTGAGGTATGGACTGGTTGTTGGCCCCCTCAGGCTCCGCAGTGGGGCCGTTGCGTTTTGCACCCCACAGGCTCTGCACCAGAACATGCAGGCTCTGTTTAGCACCCTGGCTCAGGCGGAGGAGCAGCAGCCCTACCTGGAGGGCTCCACCGTTATGCGCGGGACTCGCTGTCTGGCAGAGTACCACCTGGGGGATTATGGACACGCCTGGAACAGGTGTGTGCCTGGGCAGGGGTAGAGTCTATGGGTTGTCCTCTGTCTTTCTCTTTTCCTCTGCCAGGTGTTGGGTGCTGGACAGGGTGGACACCTGGGCTGTGGTCATGTTCATTGATTTTGGACAGTTGGCCACCATCCCTGTGCAGTCTCTGCGCAGCCTAGACAGCGACGACTTCTGGACCATCCCACCCCTGACTCAGCCATTCATGCTGGAGAAAGGTGAGACATCTTCTATCTTCCTCCCAAGGGTTCTGAGGTTTTGTTGTTGTGTCTTGTTTTGCAGACATTTTGAGTTCGTATGAGGTTGTCCATCGAATCCTCAAAGGGAAAATCACTGGTGCTTTGAACTCGGCGGTAACTGCTCCTGCATCTAACTTGGCTGTTGTCCCTCCACTCCTGCCCTTGGGGTGTCTGCAGCAGGCTGCTGCCTAGGCCTGGACACAGTATTTACCTGGCATTCTTTTAGATCAAACGAACTGGTTATCTGAGGGGTTGGGTGAACTGGCTCGGGTGGGCCTTCCTTCCCACCAAGGCTTTGTCTTTCTCTTCCAGTTGCACATCCTAAAGTTTGAAGAGTCTAAATAACGGGGCTTCCCTCAGCATGTTCCCTCTCCTGTTTGCCACGGATCCAGAGGCCACCTGCCCTGTCTTCTCGTACCCCTTTCACTCTTGAGGCCTGGGAGGTGAAAAAGGCCAGACTGTGCCCAGGATTGATTCAATTTTGCTTTTACTCCCAGCTTCCCTCTCAAAAGAGAGTGAAGTCTCATTTGTCATGTGTCTTCAGTTCCCCAACTTGGCATGAACATTTGAACCAAACATAGGAAACTACCATTAGGTTGAAAGCCTGAGGCAGCTGGGATGGTCTTTCTTGTGTCTCTTCTTTGCACCCCAGAGCATGATATAAGTGGTCCTAACAGATTCTGGATAATGGAGAAGCCCTCTGCTGGTTTTCCTGGCATTCCATGTAGAATAGGTAGAGAATATTTAACCAATGAGCAAATAAATGTTGGCATGTTTCATGAGTTTGGAGTGATTGATACTTCTTTCCAGCCAC